AAAGGACTCTCAGCCTCTTGGCAATCATAAATATTAAAGTCGGTTTATCCAGGCAAAGGTGCTCTGCTTGGTGCTGGTATGGGTAGGAGGGACGGGCCAGTTTCCTAGGCCCCGCAGTCCATTAAAGATTTGCTGGGTCCTCTTTGGGGTGTGGGACCTCCGTTGCCCAGACAAGCTGCCTAGGAGAATACAGCCGCTTGCATTTGTGGTCTTTCCTGACCTTGTTCGCTGAGCGCAGAAACTACAACCGGGAAAGGTGTGGGTGGGAACCGGCAGGTGAGGCCCGGCCCGTGGCTGCTGCGGGAGGGGGGCCCGGCGGCGTAGCCCCTTCTCACCGGCCTCCCGCCTCCCGCCTCCAGGTTTGAAACGTTAGAGTTCCTCTGGGACTGGGCTAGCCCCACGTGTTTTCGGGGAGGGTGTGCCCCTGGCCTCCGGGATCCCTGGGGATCCCGCCGCTCTCGACAGTCGCGCAGACCCGAGGCCCGCTATCCCGCGGCGCGGCACACAGTGCACCTTGACCCACTGCTCGGAGCTGGGCCACGGCTCCGCCTCCCGCAGCCCCGCCCCCGTCCCGCCGCTCGCGGTCGCCCAGGGACTCGGCCTCGGCCATTGGCTGCGCTTTGGCCCCGCCCCTACGCCTGCCTCGGCGCGCCCCGCCCAGGCCTCAGTTTCCCGGCCCGCACGGGGCGGGCTGGGGGCGGGGCCTGGCTCGGACCACGCGGGGCGGGACCTGGAGCTGACGCGGCCGCCCCGCCCCTGGGACCATAACCGGCCGCCGCCGCCACCGCGGACCGAGCGCGGAGTTCTGGAGTCTCGGACCCGAAGCCGCCACAGGGCGCCCCGCCTCCCGCCCGCCATGCCCGCGCCCCGCGCCCCGCGCGCTCTGGCGGCCGCCGCGCCCGCGTCCGGGAAGGCCAAGCTGACGCACCCGGGGAAGGCGATCCTGGCAGGTGGGCCCCTCCGGGACGCGGACCCCTCTCCCGCCGCGCTTCTGGGTGGGCCCGGGACGCTGAGGCCCCGCCCCACTTCCGGGTTGGGCCGTGGGCTGGGGAGTCGTGGAGGCGCGGTCCTGGTCCCCACCCGGCGCGCTGGGACTCGCCCGCCTCCCGTCTGTCACCCCCTGCGCCTCGCCGGGACAACGGGGTGAGGGCATGGGGGCGTGGGGCCCCAGCCTATGTTCCCCGCGGCACTGGCGCGGCGGCCGCGCCGACCGAAGTCCGGGACGGGGGAGGGGCCCGAGCGCCAGCGGCCGGGCGGGAGTCTCAGGAGCGGGTTCCCGGTCCCTGCAGGCGGCCTGGCGGGTGGCATCGAGATCTGCATCACCTTCCCCACCGAGTACGTGAAGACGCAGCTGCAGCTGGACGAGCGCTCGCACCCGCCGCGGTACCGGGGCATCGGTGAGGAGGGGGAGGCCGCGGCGCCGCGGGGGGGCCGTGGGGTCCTGACCGCCCCCTCCCCCAGGGGACTGCGTGCGGCAGACGGTTCGCAGCCATGGCGTCCTGGGCCTGTACCGCGGCCTTAGCTCCCTGCTCTACGGTTCCATCCCCAAGGCGGCCGTCAGGTGAGGCCCGGCCGGTGGCTGCTGCGGGAGGGGGCAGCCCCTCTCACCCGCCTCCCGCCTCCAGGTTTGGAATGTTCGAGTTCCTCAGCAACCACATGCGGGATGCCCAGGGACGGCTGGACAGCACGCGTGGGCTGCTGTGCGGCCTGGGCGCTGGCGTGGCCGAGGCCGTGGTGGTCGTGTGCCCCATGGAGACCATCAAGGTGGGGAAGGTCCTGGCGAGGACCCCGGACACCGAGAACCTGCGCCTTTGCTTCTCTCTCTCAGGTGAAGTTCATCCACGACCAGACCTCCCCAAACCCCAAGTACAGAGGATTCTTCCACGGGGTTAGGGAGATTGTGCGGGAACAAGGTGAGCCACTCGACCTTCCTGATAGGGCTCAGTGCAGGGTAACCCCGTGCCTGCCTTCCCGCAGGGCTGAAGGGGACGTACCAGGGCCTCACAGCCACTGTCCTGAAGCAGGGCTCGAACCAGGCCATCCGCTTCTTCGTCATGACCTCCCTGCGCAACTGGTACCGAGGTGTGTCTGCATCACAGGGCCCCATCTCTGCACCTCTGACCCACCTCACCCCTCCTATATCCAGGGGACAACCCCAACAAGCCCATGAACCCTCTGATCACTGGGGTCTTCGGAGCTATTGCAGGCGCAGCCAGTGTCTTTGGAAACACTCCTCTGGATGTGATTAAGACCCGGATGCAGGTGGTGGGGCCGGGAAGGGGAGGGGAAGGGGGGCTGAGCCCCTGCCTGCTGATGTCCCCCATAGGGCCTGGAGGCGCACAAATACCGGAACACGTGGGACTGCGGCTTGCAGATCCTGAAGAAGGAGGGGCTCAAGGCGTGAGTGGGGGAGGGGCAGGGCTATTGTCCCCGCCTTCCTCTCCCCGCCCCTCCTCCCACCCAGATTCTACAAGGGCACTGTCCCCCGCCTGGGCCGGGTCTGCCTGGATGTGGCCATAGTGTTTGTCATCTATGATGAAGTGGTGAAGCTGCTCAACAAAGTGTGGAAGACGGACTAAGCCTAGAGAGGCCGCAAGGGGACCGCCCCAGGCACCGCCAGAGTGTCCTGCTACCTTTGTCTCACGATTCCAGTGCAGTAGTGCCAAAAGGCCCCTTCCCACGTCCCTCGAGCTCTGTAGCCTGGTCTGTGCATTGTGGCTGTCAAATCCATGTGTCCCCCCTGTGGTCTGTGTGTGACACCACCACTGTGTCCCAGTGTCTGGCCCAGCCATGGCTGGATGTGCATCTGGCCTATGACCCTGTGCCTGTGTTTCATGTTCTGTGTCACGTGACCCTGTGCCCCGCCTCCCGGGGTGCCCGTGTGGCCTGGGTCCTCGGCCCTGTAGCCCTGGCCCGGTCCCAGTCCGGTGCCTTCCACCCTGCCCTGGCCTACCACAGCTGCCTCCGGGCCTCGGCCTGGCTTCACCGCATTCCAGGGGCTGCAGCCCCCTGCTTCTCCCGCCATTGGCCTTAACTGGCCCTCGGGCCCTCTCTCCGCCCCGGACAGGGTGGCACCCACCACTCTCAGGACCACCCTGCCAAGGCAGAATAAACCGGATCCTGTTGCAGCCTCCTGTCCTGTGTTCGTCCCTGTATGGAC